AAAAAAAAAAAAAGGCAGGGGGTTGGAAGAAGACAGCGTGGGGTAGGGAGGACGGTGGAGTCCAGGACCCCGTTCCAGCCCCAGCTGCAGGGAGGACGGTGGAGTCCAGGACCCCGTTCCAGCCCCAGCTGCAGGGAGGACGGTGGAGTCCAGGACCCCGTTCCAGCTCTGGCCGCAATCCTCGAGGCTGGGTGATATTCACATCCTTCACTCTCTCTTCACCTCAAGTCTTTGTTGTAAACTGAGAATAACCCTTTACTCATTTCACAGATATTTTTCTTGGGACTTTCACTGTGCAGGGCTTCCATAGGGATGTTGGGGTTCAATGGTTCACCAGGTGCCCACCACGGTCTCGCAGGCTGGAGGGACTCTTGAAGACTGAGTTAAGGGAAGTGGGAGTCCTGCACCCGCCCCAGAACTGGAAGGGTTCCCACTGGCTCTGGTTATGTTGTCTTAAAGCAATGGTGGCAGAGCTCTCTGAGGGCTCCGGGAGACGGGGCTCTGTTGGGAGGCTCTCCTCTCCTGAAGTGAAGGCAGATGCTGGCCGGGGCTCCCCCAGGATACCCGCTCGCAGGCCTGGCACTGGCTGCTGGGGGCCGGGCTGGCATCACATGCCTCCCCGGATGACTGGGGCTTCTCCCACCATAAGGGCTGGGCTCTAGGGGAGGGTCACCGCTGTTCAGAATCTGGTCCTCAGCTTAAAATACCCTCAGACTCCACTGTGTGGGGCAGGGCTCCCAGAAGAAAGCAGGCGTCCCCGCTTCCCTAGCCAGGGAGTCTGAGCCACTCTCGGCCACCACAGTCCAAGAATCACGGTGTCCTTGCTCTTCCTCACAGGCTGCTCCCTCTGCCTGGGGTCCCCTCCCTCCCTTCCCACCACGGCCTGTCTGTCCCCCCATTACCACTCCCTGGCTAAACCCCTCTACTTTTTCAGAGTTCAGTCTAAATAATGATCATTTCTGTAGGTTGGGTTCATCCTCATGGCACGCTGAAACCCATGCATCTCCTGCGTGGCATTCCCACGATGGCGACTGAACCCTGCTTGTGGCACTCCAGGCTCAGTGGCTGGCAGCCGTGCAGGTCCAAGCCTGGGTCCCGTATCAGCTGTGCAACTCAGACAGTCGCTGGCGAACAAGTTAGTTTTGGCTTGATGACGTGGAGCTCTAGCACGAGTGGCTGCGTTTTGGTCTGTTCTGCCAGGCCTCCTGCAGGAGCTCAGGCCAGACCAGTGGCCTCCTACGAATTTTATCAAACGCGACTCAGACGATGCCGTTCAGGTGAGTGGAACGTGCACAGCGCTGCTCCCCAAGCCCTGTGTGCACTTTTCACGCTTTTTCTCAGGCAAGGTTGAGAACCAAGCCCAGCACTGCCTGGTCCAGCCCCTGGGAAGGAAGGCAGGGCCGGGAGCCCCTCCTGCCGCCAGCAGCGACCCTGTCTCGGAAGGTACGTGCATCCTCCGTCCCCGCCGAGGATCTCTGTGTAGTTCTGACCAGAGCCTTTGTTTCAGGTTGTCTTTTCAGGGACGCTTGTACAGCAGACAGCCTTGGAAGAAAGAGAGAGAGTCTCACTCAGGAGCTCAGGACAGGTATGCTTACTGCCTGTTATAAAAGATTCGGGTTCTCTAACAACAGGGTCATCTCCTGCAATGCACACCGCTGCTTGCAGGGGTACCTCACCCTCTTCACATCCCCCCACAGGAGCTGGGGCTCAGGAGCCATGGTGCACGGACATGCTGGCCCTGACTCTGCACTACTGGGGGGTGATAAAGACCTTTGTATCTGACCCAGGAGTCTCGTGTCCTCTGCCTGCATTCATGAAACTGTGGGTGGCTACCTCGTTCATTCGCAAGGACCTGTGAAAGGAAAATAAATCTTGGGACCGCAAAGTCACTAAGCCAAAGGGAAAAGTCACACTGGGAACTGTCAGGCGAGCCTGCTCCCATTTTATTCCCAAATAAGACAGATACAGAGATTAAAAAAACAAAAAAGCCACACACCTCCCTCACAATTTGTGCACAAGGAAATTCCCCGTGGGGCTCAAGATCTTTACCCTAGAGCAGTTGTGTGGGATTTCACCCTGGCAATGTCAGTGGACAGCTTACCTTCACAGGTGCAGATGAAGGACAGAACTCAAAGCCATCCCTCTGCTCCCCTGAGACAAACGCATATCTGACTGCTTCCTCGGCCCTGTTGTCTCACTGAGCCAGACTAAGGCACACGTGGCCCTTCCCCTACCCCCTCTCACATGTGGATTGTGTATTCAGTGAAAGGCTGATCAGAGACTCATAGAATGCAACCATCTATTGCTTATCAACATTAACTGGAAGCCGCTGCTTCGAGTTGTCTCAAGTTGTCCTGCCTTTCTAGACCAAACCAATGTAC